TAATGAGGCATCATATATCCTCTCACTCTCTGGGACACCATAGCCACTGCCCCCTCCCCTGGATGCCCAGTAATGTATGTCTACTGGTGGGAGACTGTGAGGATCCCAGGATTCAGTATTCCTGGCCCAGAGGGCCCTTGCTGGCTACTGGGTGTTAGTTTGCAGTCCTGTGTGCTTCCCTCTCTTATGACTGTGTCCCTGGTTGTCAATAAAATATTTCCTGGCCTCCTGGAATCTTTCTTCTGTTGCACAAGTTGACTGAAATAAAAATGGACCTAATGCTCACTCAGTTATAGCAGGCTGAAGGAATCGGACAGTGGAAGGAATGGTGCTCTTACGGGGATTATCAGACTCTAGGAAAACCTACTTAGTGGTGTGTTGGAACCAGTTCCTAGTGGCTAATGAGAGCCAATTATTGGCACCTTTTTCCAACTCTATTAAGTGACTTCATGTTGGTAGCTTGAAATTGGCCATGGTAGGATTATTTACAGAAACTAGCAAACACTACAGATCAGTTCCTCCCCACAAACTGGTTGTTATACATCTACCAGTGTAGTGCTGACATGGATGGTGAAACCTTCGGAGAGTGAATTCTCTCTTGACTGTGGCTGTACTGGACATTTAGGCCTGGTTGGAGAACGCCTTCAAGGGTTTGGCTGACACTGTACTCTATGGCTGGAATATTACTGAGGACTTTGGGTTCTACACTGTCAGGAGGTTGATAATGCAGAAAGATTGAGTGACAAGCTGTGATGTATCACTTGGGTCTCAAGAAGAGGCAGGTGCTAGAAGAAAAGGCTTTCCTTCTTCCCTGGCTTCTTAGTATAATAGAATCGGGCAAGGCTGGGTGGAGTGGAGAAGTAGGGAGGATGCCCGTGGCCAATGCCTTAGAAAGACTTGACTGCTGTGGTTGCATGTGTGGTCGTGTTGGTACCTCGCTGCAATCCTCTTCCCCGCCCAGCATCAGATGGCACTCTTGCGCCATCTCCAGGCTGATGACGCCCCGAGTGGCGACGCTCTAGTCGCCATTTGTCTATGGCAGGCAGGGTGGCTGCCTTAGCTGCCGGAGGTTCCGCACTCTCTAAGGCCCCGGGTGAAGCCCCACCTCTGCTGCGCGCAGCCTGCGGTGCGGGTCATGGCGCGGCTACCGAAGCTGGCAGTCTTTGATTTGGGTGAGGGACGGGAAGGGGAGAATTTCGTAAGGAGGCTGAACCTTCCCTCTCCTTCCTCTCGCAGATTACACTCTCTGGCCTTTCTGGGTCGACACGCACGTAGACCCTCCGTTCCATAAGAGCAGGTGAGGTAGGGACAGGGAAGACTGGGGGCGAGGCCAGGGCTGAGCGCACTCTTGCCCTCTCCAGTGATGGAACTGTACGAGATAGGCGGGGCCAAGACGTCCGACTGTACCCAGAGGTGCCTGAGGTCCTAAAACGATTGCAGAGCCTTGGGGTGCCCGGTGCGGCTGCTTCAAGGTAAGAAGAGCGACTGACAACTGACAGTGTAATTGCTAATCCCATCTTTTACACCGTTTTGCAGGACAAGTGAGATAGAAGGGGCCAACCAGCTACTGGAGCTCTTTGACCTCTTCAGGTACTTTGTTCATCGGGAAATCTATCCAGGCAGCAAGATCACACACTTTGAGAGGTATGCGGAGATAAGGGAGGAGCAGGGTGAGATAGCTTGGTTACTCCTGCCCTGTCTTGAATAGGTTGCAGCAGAAGACTGGAATTCCTTTCTCCCAGATGATCTTCTTTGATGATGAGAGGCGGAATATTGTAGACGTCAGCAAACTGGGTACTGAGTGATGAGGAACAGCCATTTGGGGTCCCTAGGAGGGATTAGGTAGATACATACAGGTTGGATAGTTTGCCCTAGCTTAATGAAATGTGACTTCTTATCTTTCTAGGTGTTACCTGCATTCACATCCAGAATGGAATGAATCTTCAAACTCTAAGTCAAGGGTTAGAGACATTTGCGAAGGCCCAAACTGGGCCTTTGAGGTCCAGCCTTGAGGAGAGCCCATTTGAGGCCTAAACTGAAAGGAAATCAAGAAGGCATTTTCAGGTGCATTTGTAATTTATTAAAGTTCATCTGTGTGTGACAGAAGAGATTTTACCCACAGTGTGGGGAGTTTCTATTTTTCTAGC